TGTTAAAGAAATAATTATTCAATGATACTTGTTAAAGCACATTAAGGAAGACTTTATTTAGCACCATCGCTACAGGTTTAGGGACCACTGCAATGAGTTCTTGCAGTGGAGGAGACAGGTTGGGATCAACTCTGAATGCATCACGGACAAGTGGGAATGTATAGCCAAGGAGCAGTGTAGGGGGTCAGTGGATGGAAAATTGGTAAGAGGCATCAGGGGTAAGGGGGATTCTATCTAAACTGACCTAACAGGATTCTCACTGAAGACAGGCCAGGGTGGTCGGATATCACTTGGGGGATGGTGGAGGATGAGATATTGAGGGTGATCAGATGTCAAGGATGGGAGGTTCTTACTAAAACAGGAATTTACAAGGAGTGCTACGGATATGTAGTGGGGGGAGGCCAGGGATGCTGCTAAACATCCTACGATGCACAGGACGATCTCCTACAATAACGAACTAGCTAGTCCAAAATGTCAATAGCGCCGAGATTGAGAAACCTTCATGTAGCTTACGGATACAGCTTTTACCCAATCGCCAGCATCCTTCTCCTGGGGCTGAACCTCTCCCCCAGGACTGTCAGGAGGAGGCGAGTGATAAGGATCCCAGGACTGCGTTTTGCCTTCCTTCCCCACCCCCACTCCCAACGGCTCCTTTCTCTTCTCTTAGCAGCACCCAGCTTGCCCACCCATGCTCAAGATGGGCGGGATGCCAGCCTGTTACATAAATGTGCCAAAAGCCTGGCCATGCCTGGAAAATGGACCAATCCGCCCGCCAAGAGGTTGGGTCTCGTTCCCTAGAGAGAAGGAAGTTTCCTCTCCTTGAAGTGAGAGCTAGAATCGCACTTTCTGTCAAGCTGAGAGAAAGACTCTTTTCCAGAGGCTAAAAGGACAAGAAAATCTGATTTGCTTGCTTCTAACTTTGCGTTTTAAAGGGGGAAGGAGGAAAGGAAAGAGGGGGAGGGTGGTTCTGCTTAGCCCCACCCCTCCGGCTACCCCAGGTCCAGCCGTCCATTCCGGTGGAGGCAGAGGCAGTCCTGGGGCTCTGGGGCTCGGGCTTTGTCACCGGGACCCGCAGGAGCCAGAACCACTCGGCGCCGCCTGGTGCATGGGAGGGGAGCCGGGCCAGGAGTAAGTAACTCATACGGGCGCCGGGGACCCGGGTCGGGCTGGGGGCTTCCAACTCAGAGGGAGTGTGATTTGCCTGATCCTCTTCGGCGTTGTCCTGCTCTGCCGCATCCAGCCCTGTACCGCCATCCCACTTCCCGCCGTTCCCATCTGTGTTCCGGGTGGGATCGGTCTGGAGGCGGCCGAGGACTTCCCAGGCAGGAGCTCGGGGCGGAGGCCGGGTCCGCGGCAGACCAGGGCAGCGAGGCGCTGGCCGGCAGGGGGCGCTGCGGTGCCAGCCTGAGGCTGGGCTGCTCCGCGAGGATACAGCGGCCCCTGCCCTGTCCTGTCCTGCCCTGCCCTGTCCTGTCCTGCCCTGCCCTGCCCTGTCCTGTCCTGCCCTGCCCTGCCCTGTGTCCTCAGACAATATGTTAGCCGTGCACTTTGACAAGCCGGGAGGACCGGAAAACCTCTACGTGAAGGAGGTGGCCAAGCCGAGCCCGGGGGAGGGTGAAGTCCTCCTGAAGGTGGCGGCCAGCGCCCTGAACCGGGCGGACTTAATGCAGGTACCCAGGGCTCAGCCGCGCCGGGGCGGGCGGCTCACCACTTAGTGCACTTCTTTCTCTGCAGAGACAAGGCCAGTATGACCCACCTCCAGGAGCCAGCAACATTTTGGGACTTGAGGCATCTGGACATGTGGCAGAGCTGGGGCCTGGCTGCCAGGGACACTGGAAGATCGGGGACACAGCCATGGCTCTGCTCCCCGGTGGGGGCCAGGCTCAGTACGTCACTGTCCCCGAAGGGCTCCTCATGCCTATCCCAGAGGGATTGACCCTGACCCAGGCTGCAGCCATCCCAGAGGCCTGGCTCACCGCCTTCCAGCTGTTACATCTTGTGGGTGAGGAGGCCTCCATGCTCACTCCACACAATAAGTAAAGAGAACCCTGTACTTTCTGTCACAGGAAATGTTCAGGCTGGAGACTATGTGCTAATCCATGCAGGACTGAGTGGTGTGGGCACAGCTGCTATCCAACTCACCCGGATGGCTGGAGCTATTCCTCTGGTCACAGCTGGCTCCCAGAAGAAGCTTCAAATGGCAGAAAAGCTTGGAGCAGCTGCTGGATTCAATTACAAAAAAGAGGATTTCTCTGAAGCAACGCTGAAATTCACCAAAGGTAAACAACTGCTTCTACAGTTCAGCAGGAATGACTAGCATCACAAATCTGTTTCCTATGGAAGGTGCTGGAGTTAATCTTATTCTAGACTGCATAGGCGGATCCTACTGGGAGAAGAACGTCAACTGCCTGGCTCTTGATGGTCGATGGGTTCTCTATGGTCTGATGGGAGGAGGTGACATCAATGGGCCCCTGTTTTCAAAGCTACTTTTTAAGCGAGGAAGTCTGATCACCAGTTTGCTGAGGTCTAGGGACAATAAGGTGAGTGATGAATGAAAAGAAAACATGTGATTCCAGGCTGATGATCTCCTTTCCCTTGTCTTAGTACAAGCAAATGCTGGTGAATGCTTTCACGGAGCAAATTCTGCCTCACTTCTCCACGGAGGGCCCCCAACGTCTGCTGCCGGTTCTGGACAGAATCTACCCAGTGACCGAAATCCAGGAGGCCCATAAGTACATGGAGGCCAACAAGAACATAGGCAAGATCGTCCTGGAACTGCCCCAGTGAAGGAGGATGGGGCAGGACAGGACGCGGCCACCCCAGGCCTTTCCAGAGCAAACCTGGAGAAGATTCACAATAGACAGGCCAAGAAACCCGGTGCTTCCTCCAGAGCCGTTTAAAGCTGATATGAGGAAATAAAGAGTGAACTGGAAGGGTGGCACGCGGACTGGGGCCGCCGCGGCGG